TGGTTATATGACATTGTCTGAGCTCACTGTGGCAGTGGAGCACATATGAGGTTGATGTAAAGCACTTATTACTGTGTCTAGTTCATGGCGAGTGATCTCAGTGAATGACAGTTGTTTGCTGCTCGGAGTGTGGGTTGTTTTTTAAAATAGGAAATGTCAGTATCAATCTAATACTATAGAACAGTCAGTATGTGAAAATGAAAGGACCAAATGCCAACCTCACTTGGACTCTTGGTTCCCAACAGTAAGAGAAACAAATTTGAAAGAGGAAGGAGGTGGCATCAGGAGCTGAAAGCAGAGGTGGAAATGGTTGGGGTTAGTGGGCGCTCAATTTGCCATGAAGTGAACATTTTATTAGATAGGAGATGAAACTTGAAATGCATGCAAGTTAATCTAAAATTTGAGCTTGGGTAGATGGGAATCATGGCAGTTCTCTGAAAGGAGCTGATTAAGGTGTTAATTTTTGGCTATTTGATAAATGTGAGAAAAAACCTGTAGGCAGTTAAGGTGGCTTCTAGAGCATTGTTTTCCAGTTTTTTTAATGTATACCCCAATTAAATGTTTGTTTAGAAGTGAAATATGTTACTTCTGCCAATTTGAGTATTCAATGTGTTATTTTAAATGGAACACATCTGTATGAAGTATGATTTGTTCTGAGAGGTCTTCAGAATCAAATGGCTTAATAGTCCCCTTTTGCTTAATTAATGTCCCGGAGAGGCATTTAAAAGTATAATTGAAGATCGGATGCAGTGCCTCACACCTCTAATCCCACCACTTTAGGAGGCTGAAGCAGGTGGATCACTTGAGGCCAGGAATTCGAGACCAGCCTGGCCAATACGGTTTAACCCTATCTCTACTAAAAACAAAAATGAGTTGGGCGTGGTGGTGCATGCCTGTAATCCCAGCTGTTCAGAGGCTGAGGCGGGAGAATCGCTTGAACTCAGGAGGTGGAGATTGCAGAGAGCCGAGATGGCACCACTGCACTCCAGCCTGGGTGACAGAGTGAGACTGTCTCAAAAGGAAAAAATAAAGTATAACGGTAATGTTTTCTCCGCTAACCTTAAAGATTGATTTGAGCACCTCACTTTGAGGACCATAGTTCCAAAACGCTGTTCAAGTAGAAGCCTAGAATTCAAGGGAGGACACTGTAAGGAAGACCATGGACTAGTTGCACTGGAAACAGTAACAAAAGTAAAAATTAAGCTCACATGTATGTGATGATGTAGGTAGGGATTTCCGCAAGGAGTGAGTGCACGAGATAATCCCTGGGGACCAAGGATTCCTTCAATTTAATGGGCAGTTCTTGAGGCTTTGCAAAGTTTGATTGCAGGTGTGAAGACAGTGGTAAGGTGGACAGCAGAATGAGGAAAAAGATGTCCAGGGGCGTGGGAGAGGGAATGGGGACAGACATACTGGCAGTGATGGAGAAGTTGGGAAGAGGTGATTTAGAAGACCGTGAGCCGCAGCAAAGGATCTGCTTATTGCAGTTGCGTCCGGTGTTGTTCCTGCTCCGCTTTTCTGATTTCACCCTTTCTGGACTCTGTCTTCGTCTCCTGCCACGCCTCTTAACATTCTAAGTCCATGTAAATGACATTCTCACGTTAAGGGCTGCAAAGAAATTGCTGAGGAGCCAGGTAAACAGGCTTTGATTGCAATTGCAATCAAACCTCTGTAGCAAATCGTACAATTAAAACACCCGCAGGCAGGTGTGGGCGACGCCAGCAGCACACGGGGAAGCTGGGCACGTGGGGCGGAGGCAGCTGCCTGGTTTCCATGTGTGCGCCCTTTAAGACCCGGCGGCGCGACGGAAGCGCGTGGGCAGCACGTGGGCAGCACGTGATAGCGCTGGGCGACTCCGCGGAGCTGCACGGCCATGGACGTGGGCGCCGACGAGTTCGAGGAGAGCCTCCCTCTGCTGCAGGAGCTCGTCCAGGAGGCCGACTTCGTGGGTGAAGAGCCTGGGATTCGCGGCTGTGCCCGAGGACTGCTATTTTTTGCCTTCCTGGCAGGTCTGGACATAGAGTTCACGGGCCTTCGTTCTAACCTGTCTGGGCCCCAGCAGATCAGGTAAAACTAAAGCTGTGTCCCCTCTGTATAAGGCTCGTGGAATGAGATGCCTGTTTGTTCACAGTCTTTTTGATTTGCCATCGGAGTGGTATCTAAAGACCCGTCAGAGTGTTCAGCAATTTACAGTCTGTCAGATTGGTGAGTTTAATATCAGCTGTTAGAGTTTTTCAGGCATTCATTCCCTCTACGGTCATTCTTCCAGGATTGTCTGTGTTTTCCGCTATTGAAGGAGAGGCAAACAAGTATGTATCAAGAGCTTCTGCAAACATAGGTGGGCTTTTTCTCTGTATGTTTGTTTTATTATAGGTATATAGCCCATTCTTGTAACTTCTATCTCTTCCCTACAACGTTTGGGATTTTGGACTCAGAATTCTCCTTCCAGGCTTCCAGTGTTCAGTTTTTGAATCAGTATGGCTTCAACTATAACAAGGTATGGCATTGGAGGAGGGGAACGGGAATGTCTGTTCTGTTTGTTGTTCTGTTTCTGTCTTAAGTTTCTCAAAAACGGAATCCCATATATGAATGAAGAACAGGAGAAGAAAATTAGACACGATATCCTGACTGGGAACTGGAGAGTTCGCAGGTATGGCCTGTTTCTCCAGGTGCCTTTTTGTTTGACATGTTCACTTTCATGCGCCCATTTTCAGCTCTCCGGATAAAGACCAAATCAAGGTGGTGATTGACGAAGTGACGCGGTGGCTGGAGCTGGCCAAGGAAGGCGACTGGATGACTCTTCCTGGGATCACTGGTAGGCAGGGCCTGTTCCTCCCAACGCAGGAGGTGCTGTGTGCCCCTGTGTTTCCCTGCTGCAGGCTTCCAGGCCTTTGAGGTCCAACTGGTGCTGAGGCAGGCCCTCCCCAACATCTGGACGGTGCTGAAAGATGAGGGGGTGAGTTCTCACTGCGAACGGGGCATCAGTGGCAGGATTCAGGGAATTTGTCCCTGCTTTTCAGGTGGTAGTGAAGAAAGTGAGTAAACAACATCGTTGGTATCTTCAGAACACCTCTTGTGACCGAGAGAGCTGTTGGAAGGAAAATATTCTTCTCTCAGCAAGGGGTTTTTCTGTCTTTTTCCAAATGCTGGTGAAAGCCCAGAAGGTAGGAAAACATGTCTCTTTTCTTGGCCTAAATTTTCTCTCACCTGTTGATTTACTCCAAGTAGCCCTTAGTGGGACATAATATGATGATGGACCTGCTGCACCTCCATGAGAAGTTCTTCAGACCCCTCCCAGGTAGGGGCAAACCTGTCATTTCTCTTCCTTCATCACTCTTGACTACCTGGGTTTTTCCCCTCAGAAAGCTACGATCAATTTAAGCAGAATATCCACAGCCTATTTCCTGTTCTCATTGATACCAAGAGTGTAACAAAGGATATCTGGAAGGTAATGAATAGAACTGCTTTGGGTTAAGAACTGTTTTCCTCTGGTTTGTTTTCCATGATTGTAGGAGATGAATTTCCCGAGGGTGTCGAATCTTTCGGAAGTCTATGAAGTCCTGAACAGGTGAGGACGGCGATTCCTGGAGCTACTGCTGGTTGTTTTTTATTCTATTTTTCTTTTCCAATAGTGACTTGAATCCCACCAAGAATTCTGGACCAGAGATTGTTCACGCGAGCAGGTGTGAGAAATATGGTACGTTCCCATGAGCCCATAATCCTTGCACAATTCTCTGTCCTCCTGGTGGAAAATGCCTCAGTTGAGACAAAGTGCCCCCACGAAGCCGCGTATGATGCCTTCCTCTGTGGGTCAGGTAAGGATTGCGGTTCCTTTAAAAGGAAACTCTCTATTGCATTTCTGTCTTTTTTCCTTCCTAGTTCTTTTGAAAGTGGCACACTTGCTTCTACAGAAGATATACCAGTAAGTGTTCTTTCTTTTCATCCTACTGTTCACCCGACAGCTTTGGGGTTTTCTGTCCTTGCAGCATCGACCCCGTGCCCGAGTCATCCTTTCCTCAGTACCTTGACGTGCTGGCTCCTTACGTGAACCAAGTGAACCTCATCCGAGCGGGGGTCCCAAAGATCGTGAGTAGATCTCATTTGGCCCCCTCGCCCCAGGAAAATCTCTTGTGTTCTGCATGTTTTCTAGAATTTTTCTGGTCCAGATTATCCCAGTATCCGACCTCCCATCCTCATCCTCAGCGTCAAAAGGTGGCCTGGGGTCAGCGAGCAGCAAGTCTACCATAAGTTTCAGAATCTCTGCAAGTTTGATGTCAGGCGACTCACAAGAAGCCAGTTCTTACTCCTGACCAATAAGTTTAAGGAGTAGGTGCCTCTAAGTCCGCGTCCCCCACCCCCCTGGCTGACCACAGCAAACTTGTTTTGGCAGTGCGCGGAACATCCTGAAGGAGTACCGGGACCACCCGACCCTGTGCATCTCCCTGTACCGCTACTGGAGGCACTCCCCAAACGTCAACTGCCTGCTCCAGTAAGTGACAGGCTGAGGCCACCTGCCTGTCCCCCGGCCACTGACACGTGTCATTGTCTTGCAGAGTCTGTGGCATAGTGACTGCCTGGGCCCTTCTCGCGTTCATCCTTGGAAGATCTGGTACCTGAGTGCAGCGAGGCCTCCTGCGGCCACCCTCGGGTCCCCATGCTCTCTGGGAGGTGTGCTGGGTGTGTTCGTGTAAATCAGATTCTGTTTGCAGATGGATCTGTTTGGTCTTTTCTAGAAATTCTGTTATGTCCTGAACGTGAAATTCTGTCAACACTCTCAATGATAAATCAGTCCTTAGATATCGTACCTGTATGTGTGGTCAGAACTTTTCTTGCTAT